GGATGGCAGTAAATCAGATGGAGAGGAAAACTAATGCCAGACAGTCAGTAGGTGACAGTGACAAGGGAGGGCAAAAGGTGTTACTACCAGATGGCACAGAGCCTGAAAGAGCTATTTCACAAGGGGAAGAAAGAATATCAGTGTCAAGCGGAAAGCTTCAAGAGTGAAGAAGACACACTACCTTTGAGGCTGGTGCATGGAGTGTGGGAGGGGAGAAACCAAGCGAGTAGACAGAGATGAGGCAATCTTTTGAATTGGATGACGGATAGATGTTGGTACCATCCGACCATTTGGGAAGTCCAGAGGGGAGGCTTTGTTTTCCGGGAATATGCTTAATTTGAGGAGTGGGAAATGGATAGAGGGTAGGTGAATGGTTAGAGATCTGCACAAAGCTGGAAGGCCCACGGGATCAAGTTCTGCCCATGACTGAGGGGTGACCTCCAATCCCTGGGCCTTAACCCCCAGGATCCCTGGACCTGGAACGCCCATTAGGTCCCCTCCTTTCCGGCGAGAGGGCGGCAGAGGGCGCAGGCGCTCTAGCCGGACCCGGCGGGCGGGTGGCAGAGGGCGCAGGCGCCCTGGACAGAGCGGCCGCAGTGGGAACGGCCGGCAGGGGGCGCAGCGCTCTGGTCCGAGAAGCCCGGGCGGGGCACCCTCGCCGGGAGAGTAGAGGATAGGGGTCGGCTGGAGAACGGGCCCAGTGCGAGGCCGCGAGCAGTGGGCGGGGCCGGGGTGGGGGCGGGGCGAGGCGGTTCCGGAAGGAAGTGGTTCCGGGTCCCGCGGCCCGGCAGAGGTGGCTGGGGTGTCGCTGCTGTGGGAGGCGGCGGCAGAGTGAGGGGCGAGGCCCGAGGGGCCGGCGGCGGCGGCGGCGGCGGCGGCGGCGGCGGCGGCGGCGGCGGCGGCGGGGGCTTCCCGGCCGGGTGAGCGGCTCGGGGGGAGGCGGGGCGAGGAGGCCTGGGCCCGCAGGGAGGGCGTGTCCGCCACCCAGGAGGGGCGGTTCTCGGGGTGGCGGATGGGGCAGCGGGGAGGATGCGGCGGTCCGACTCGGGTTCTGTTGGGACAGCTCCTCTGCGCCCCGTAGGTCCCTCGGTCAGCGCCTTCCCTTGGGCGCGGCGACCCGGCGCGGGTTTCCAGGGGACAGCTGCCCGGCGCCCCTGAGGTCCCTCGACAGGCACGGCGACCCGGGCACCTGCTGCCGCGACCCTGATCCTCCGCCGTCGTCGGGCAGGTTGCGGTCCCCGCGGTTCCCTGCATCTGTTAAGAGGGCGGGGGCCGGGAAGGCGGTGTCCGGGGACGGTGCCCTTGTCCTCGAGGCGGCCCTGGACGCGTCGCCTGCGGGGCCTGAACCGAGGACCCCCCCGTACCCCGCTTTGTCCTGGTGAGGCGCTCCTGCCGCGCAGCGGCATCTTCCTCTGTTAACGTCGAGAATGAGTAGTGAAGGCTGCTCATTATCCTGCATTGTAAAGTAAAACTTGTCTTTTTAGAAGCGTCTCCTGAAAATTGGCGCATCTCCTGTGCTTCTCTGGGTTGTATTGGGAAACTGGGCCAGTCGCTGTCAGGACTGTCCTGTTGGTAGGTCTCGAGGGAAAGAAATGGGAGAGAAAGATAAATAAAACATGGTCTTTGTGCCCTGCAGGCTACATTATCCAGGCAGCAGAGGGCATAAAAGCTGCTTTCCAAATTTAGATGGCAATTTTAGATGTGATGCCTGATGTCAACTATTCTCAAGTATGCTAAAGCCCATTTCTGCTGACCAAGCACCTGAGCAAGTGACCGGGCAGCCTCCACAGGGTCATCTTTCTGAAGGTAGGATTCGCAAGGTGAGGAAGTGGTAGTATTACAAACCTGCTAATCCTGTGTTTCTTTGCAGTGTAAAAAGTGGATAGTGGCTCACGTGTCAAAGGATGGCACGGTCACGATCTAGATCCCCCAGGTGGAAACACAGGTGAGCAGTTCTTAGCAGAGTAAGCTTGGATTTGGTTTACACTTTTCTGTGTTTGTTTACATAGGTCTTTATCACCAGTACCTAGAAATGCTGAACACTACAAGCAAAGACATTCACACGGGCATTATGGCTGTGAATATAGGAAGGATCCAAAAAGACCCGTCGCGTGGAGAATGGACAGTGAGAAACATGGACAGAGTAAACCAAGGATTCCCTCTCGTGGAAATATATATTACCAGTCTTATGAACATAGATCACCTTCCCCTAACATAAGAAACTCTTTAGAAAATGTTTATATGTATAAGCCTCACAGAGGATATTCGCCTGGAAGAGGGGACAGTAACAGGAGAGCTCAGTATATGCCCAAATACTCAGAGGGTATACCCTACAAAGAGCATGAAAGGAATTCTTATCCCCAGAAAGTGCAAGGAGGGCATAGTCCTGATGACCACAGAGTTAGAGGAAGTGGAAAAGGAGGGAAACCACCTCAGAGGTCAATAGCAGATTCTTTTAGATTTGAAGGAAAGTGGCATGAAGATGAGTTGAGGCACCAGAGGATACAAGAAGAAAAATACTCCCAGTCAACTAGAAGAGGCTCTGAAGACTTTGAGACAAGGAGCTCATTTCAGAAGAGGTATAGGAAAACATTAAACCTGGGTAATTTGGTTGCAAGTGTAAACTGCTTTATGTCAACACAGGTATCCTGAGGATCGTGATTTCAGAAAATATGGACACACATCAAAAAGACCTAAAGACGTGGAGAGGTATGAAAGCAGAGAGCCTGCCAGGAACCCAAAGTGGAAGCCTGAGCATTCCCTCCCACCTTACCAAGAGGACACAGACCAGTGGAACCTTGGGCCCCAAACTTATCGACATGCTGAGAGGGAACACCCAGAGACCAGTTCAGCAACCAAAGTATCCTATGACTATCGTCACAAACGTCCTAAGCTCTTGGATGGGGACCAGGACTTTTCTGATGGGAGAACTCAGAAGTACTGTAAGGAAGAAGATAGAAAATATAGTTTTCAAAAAGGCCCTCTAAATAGAGAGTTAGATTGTTTTAATACTGGAAGAGGGAGAGAGACTCAAGATGGACAAGTCAAAGAACCTTTTAAACCGTCTAAGAAAGACAGCATTGCCTGTACTTATTCAAATAAAAATGATGTTGATTTGCGATCTAGTAATGACAAATGGAAGGAAAAAATAAAGAAAGAAGGGGATTGTAGAAAAGAGAGCAATTCTTCCAGTAACCAACTTGATAAAAGTCAAAAACTTCCTGATGTGAAACCCTCGCCTATCAATCTTAGGAAGAAATCACTTACAGTTAAAGTAGATGTGAAGAAAACAGTAGATACATTCAGGTATTATCTTTGTTTTTTCTTTATGATATTTAAAATTTAGTTAAACATTTGCAAATTATTCTAGGGTTGCTTCTAGCTATTCCACAGAGAGACAGATGTCACATGATTTGGTTGCTGTTGGCAGGAAAAGTGAGAACTTTCATCCAGTGTTTGAACATCTTGACTCAACTCAGAATACTGAAAACAAACCTACAGGAGAATTTGCTCAGGAAATCATAACAATAATCCATCAAGTTAAAGGTTGGTATATTTTGCACATACGTTAGGGATAAATTGAGATAAAACTCTTCATTTCCTTTTTCAGCAAATTATTTTCCATCACCTGGCATTACTTTACATGAGCGTTTCTCAACAATGCAAGATATACACAAGGCAGATGTAAATGAAATTCCATTGAATTCAGATCCAGAAATACACAGGTAATGATTGATTACCATATTATACCCATTTATATTTAGTTGTACTATGCCTTTATTATTTTAGGAGAATAGATATGTCTTTGGCCGAGCTTCAGAGTAAACAAGCTGTGATCTATGAATCGGAACAGGTTAGTGAATACAATTTTTGATGAGAAATTATTGAATGGTTTGTCTTCTGTCAAAATTCCTCAGACTCTGATCAAAATAATAGATCCAAATGACCTACGACATGACATTGAAAGAAGGCGAAAAGAACGGTTACAGAATGAAGATGAGCACATTTTTCACATAGCTAGTGCTGCAGAGAGGTAATCAGTAGATGACAAACATCCTGTTATCAAAATATTCTTATTTTCTCTGTTTCCTTATTAGGGATGATCAGAATTCCAGTTTTTCAAAGGTAAAGAATGTTCATACTGATGGATTCCAAAAGTTAACCCACACTACTACTTTTTTTCGTGCAGAATTATACTACGCAGAGAAAAGACATAATTACTCACAAACCATTTGAGGTTGAGGGAAACCACCGAAACACAAGAGTAAGACCTTTTAAGGTATTGAGTGTTGTTTTCCATTTAATTCCAGCTTAGCATTTAATTCCTTTTTTTTCCTTCACAGAGCAACTTTAGAGGTGGCAGATGCCAGCCCAATTATAAATCAGGCCTGGTACAGAAGAGCTTGTACATTCAGGCTAAGTATCAGCGTTTACGGTTCACTGGCCCAAGGGGATTTATCACTCATAAGTTCAGAGAAAGATTAATGAGAAAAAAGAAGGTTAGTTGAATTAAAATGATTTAAAAATGTTTAAGTCTTTATTTCTCTTGTTTTCTCTCAATAGGAATATACAGATGTTGCCACAGGAATCTAATCTGAAATCGTACAAATGGAAATGACGCTACAGGAGGATGTTTGGGAGCATCTCTCTCTTTTTGTCAGGAGTTAGAAGTGACACTAAGGCACTAATACTGTAACTTCTTGATAAAATAACTTTATTTTTTAGTAGTGGAATGCTGCAACTTTTTTACACCTAACAATTGCTTTTAAATTACAGTATTCAATTTAAAAGTTGTATTAACTACAGTTTCCTTTGCAAAAAGTCTCAAAAGAATCACTTGAAGGGCATTATTTGTTGATGCATTTTTCTCTGAGCATGGTTTCATAGAGAGAACTTCACCAAGTAATATTCAGACGTTTATATGTTGAAAGTTTTGCTTACATAATAAAAACAAAAACAAGTGTCTGAATTGTATAGTGTCTTTACATGAAAGAACTTTAAACAGTGGCCTTATGGTAGAAAATTTTATACCAGATTTTTCTTTTTCTGATGACATTTTGGCTTATAACTCGAAGTTTTCTTAAGTTTCTGAAGATCAAGGCCTATATAATTCATACATTTCATATTATAAGAAGGCAAGAGACAAGGTGCTTCAAATATTCCATCAGGTAGTTGTGAGTGCACTGAATTTTTAGTAATATGTTCATTCAGTTTTTTTCCACAACTATTTGCTCTTTTCCAATTTCAAAATGCTATTGTGGAAAATATGTAAAGATTTTGTAATCTATAGTCCATCTTATTTTTCCCTCAGGGCAAGCTTGTGCATATCATATTTTTAAAGGCTTTTTAAAAATCTGACAAACAAAATCTCATATTTGAAAATTGTACTTTACTACTACAGCATTACACATTTTGCAAGCACATCTTATAGAGTGTTTACTTTTAGTTCAGTTGATATGTATTGCATACCTACTATGTGTAAGAGCAAATGGATGGGATTTTTAAATGAAATTTTTAGGCCCCAATACCTTATTTCTTTATGTTTTCTGTGTTCTGCTTAACAGTACATATACATTCCCAATTACATTTTTGTGAAATGTTTATTTGTAATAAAATAAAATGTTGTTGCTCTTTCTGCTTAAATAAGTTACTTGCCAGTTTGTGAGAGCATTATTTTAATTTTGTTTGAGACTTATAGCCTTGGATAGCACCTCTGTTTAAACAGTGTTTAAAGCACTGTTCTGTGCTTACAAAGACAGAGCTTTCAAAATTAAAATGTGAAGGTTGATAAGAACTTGGTTTTTCATGACTGGATGTGAAAAATCTTAGTACATTCAGTTTTCTTGTCCATATCTTTAAAAGAGAGGGCAGCCTTTTCCTTAAGTGAGTTCATGATAAGGGGGGCAAGTGCACTTGATTCATTGCTAAGCAGGTAATAAATTTGGGTAGATGGCCTGTCTTGTACTGTGTACAATCTCTATAGGTCAGGTTTTCCAAACATATTTAGCATTCCACTTATGGTAAGAAAGAAATGCATGCACACAGGTAGTATGGCAACTTTATATTGTGTTAGGTACTTATAAAATCTGTCTTAAATTTTAAAATAATTGATTTCATTTACTCCCATATTCTAGGGGACAGTAATGAGCTTTGAATATTTAATCATTTGATTGACAACTATGTATTGCACAGATACTGTACTAAAATTACAGCAATGAACAAGAAGACAAGACACATGGACCCTGCCTTTATGGTACGAAGAGTCTAATAGGAAAAATGGACATTAAACAGAAATATAACTTGGTAAATCGCCTTTATAGCTCGCTTTTTATTTATTGTAACACATAAAGGTAAGATGGCTGATTTACTATTATTCATTCCACAACTGATTCCCTATTTGGATATTCTTTTGGCACTGTCTCAATATGCAAAGCGTGTTATCTGCAAAATACCTGTGCAGAAAACATTGTGTGTATAAGATCTAAAGCCTAAAAGGAAAAACCAACTTTATAATTTAGAGTATAAAATAAGGACAGGGACCGTGTCTGTCTTGTCCACCATAGTATCCCCAGCACCCAGCTTCCTATTTGACGTGTGGTAAGAGTTCATTAAATATTAGTTGAATAATGAATGAATAAATAGGGAATAATAGAATATGTTTATTAGGAACTACATGTGTAATTTTCATATGGAGATTGAACAAAAGGTTATCCATAGCATTTTTTATTGACTGGAAAGAATTTGACTTCTTGAATGCATAAGACTTGAGAAGAGAAGTTTTTTTTTTTTTTCTTTTTTTTGATAAGTCCCCTACCATTGCCTCCTCACCTTCCTCCACTACGTGCTAGGCCCTTCGCTGGTACTGGGAAGACAAAGATAATAAGACACAGTCCCTGCTGTGAGGAAGCTCATGCACTGCTGAAGAAGAGATTCACAAAAACAAAGAATCACAATGTAGAGTAAGTACTTTAGTGGACATATATACAAAAGGTTGAGAGGAAAGTTGACATTTCTGATTCAGCATCCCCTCGTCATGTTTCTTTCCTATTGGTTTCACCAACCTCAGAAGGCACTATTCTGTTGGTGGTTTTACTGGTTTTAAAAATTGATGCATTGGGGGAAACTGGGTAAATTGTACGCGGGATCTCTCTGTATTATTTCTTTTATAGCTGCATGTGAATCTAGAGTTACTTCAACATAAATTTCAATTTGAAGAATTGCCCATAGTCTTATCACAGAGAACACTATTATAAATATTTTAGATGATACATTTTCATTTTTTTCTATTGGAAAAAAACTCGCTACATTTATGTGTAACAATTTATGTAGATGTATACTATGTACCACATTTTACCTAATAAATCCTACATTTTTGAATAGTTTTTTTTTTAAAAAAAAGACGGGGATACTTCCAGGCAGAAGCAAGAAAAGTAAAGCTGGATGAGAAACTCTTATTGTCTTTATTACCCAGCAAATTCAGTAACCACCAGGCACAAATTCACCAGGAACAACCAAGCAAGGAAGGAAGAAGAAGCTGATGCAACAAGGTGTGGTATGACTTCATCCCTCGCCCATCCCCAGAAGTAGCACTGAGTAAAACAATGGAGATGACAAAAATATTGGTAACAGTGGGCCCCAGTATGGACAAAGGCACTGACGAGGTGACCAGGCCACGTGGAGGAGAGTCAAGGAAAACTCTTGGGACAACGAAGTCTTTGCTTCCATCTCAGGACCTCAGCAGAAGGGGTAAGATTCACCAGGACTAGGCATTTCCCAGGTCTCAGAGCAGCCTGGGAAAGCCAAATCCTGCAGAAGTCAGAGACACCTTTGACTGTGTCTAGTGAGTTCTGGTTCTGGACATTTAATGGGAACCTAGAAGAGAGGGGATACCAGGTTCCCCAACAAAGTTCCGTCAAATAGGATGATTATGAGCTCTGAGTCCATTAAAATACAGAATGAACATTTAAGAACTGAGGAATCATAGATGTAGAATAGTATGTAAATGTTATAAATCTTGACAAAGAAAAATTAATGTACATTGACAAATTCAGACATGGAGGAGGTAAAGTGGGATAAAGACTTAAGAACTAACCGTCTCATCATTCATGGCCAGGTGTCATGTCACGTCATGTCTTAAAATTATAATATGGGGAAAAACGCTAGTGACCAACCTTAAGTTTTTCCACAATCTTTTTTTTCCTTGACCTTAATACAGTGGTTCTCAAAGTGTGGTCCCAGACCAGCAACATCAGCATCACCTGAGAACTTGTTAAAAATGCAGATTCTTGGCCCCACCCCAGACCTCCTGAATCAGAAACCCTGGGGGTGGGGCCAAGCAATCTGTGATTTAACAAGTCCTCCAGGGGATTCTGGCACATACTTGAGTTTGAGAATAACTGGCTTATTTATCCCTTTTAGGAACCAATGAAGAAACATTTATCTGAAGTTCAGCAGCCCCTTCAATTTAATGCCTAATTTTTTTTCTATTGCATTCAAATAAAGTTAAATCTAAAACTTGTTTGCTGGCCGGGCACAGTGAGTCACGCCTGTAATCCCAGCACTTTGGGAGGCCGAGGCGAGTGGATCACTTGAGGTCAGGAGTTTGAGACCAGCCTGGCCAATATGGTGAAACCCCATCTCTAATAAAAATACATAAATTAGCCGGGCGCAGTAGCATGCACCTGTAATCCCAGCTACCTGGGAGGCTGAGGCAGGAGAATTGCTTAAACCCGGGAGGCGAAGGTTGCAGTGAACCGAGGCCACGCCATTGCACTCCAGCCTGGGCGACAGAGCGAGACTCCATGTCAAAAAAGAAAATAAATAAATAAAACTTGTTAGAATAAAAAGTTTAGGGATTCCCCCCGTCAATCCTGTCTGTACATATGAGTGAATTGAGAGGTCTGGAAACATACCCACCCACTGTTAACACTGTTGATTTTTTTAAATGGTGGGATTATGAGTGACTGTACTCTTCTGTATCTATCAAATATAATGAATGTTGTATCATTTTTATAAAATAAAGTCTTTCTTTTTTAAAACAGTGGTAAGAACATTTCATCCTATCCATTAT